TTGTTCGTGTTTTTTGAGACAGGGTCTCGCTTTGTCACCCAGGCTGGAGTGCAGTGGCGTGATCACGGCTCTCTGCAGCCTCTACCTCCTGGGCTCAAGTGATCCTCCTGCCTCAGCCTCCCGAGTAGCTGGGACTACAGCCGCTACCATGCCCGGCTAATTTTAAATTTGTTTTTTTTTGCAGAGATGGGGTTTTGCCATGTTGCTCAGGCTGGTCTCGAACTCCTAGCTCAAAGCCTTGGCCTTCCAGGCGTGAGCTACCGCGCCGGGCCTGCTGAAGTTCTTGATATAGTTTCTGGCACATAGTATATGTTTAATAGATGTTTGTTGTTCTGATGATTTCAGTTATGTACCATTTACAGGCGTTTGTAACCTTTTTAGCTAACAAGTTGGGCATTTAGGGAACTGACTATAGAAAGCATTTCTCGGAAACGAGGACTGGTTCTGCGACGTCTTAACGAGGTGCGGGTGGCCAGTATTTTCCCCAACTTGAAAATCTGTGTAGAGGTGGGAGGGCAGTCTAGCCTCAGGCGGAATAGGAAAACTTCCTTATGCCTAATTTCAGTGTCAGTGTGTGGTATTTCCTACGCGGAACACCGCCCCAAACTAATGTCTACGTTTAACTCAACCGCGGTAAATTTCCTTCCATGGCACTATTAACTTGGCCCGGCCCACATGTCCCCTCCCGGTTGGTGTGAACGCTCCGAGGTTAGCTCAAACCTCGGCGATTTTCCCAGCTGATTGGCCGTGCAAATAGACAATCCTTTTGCTTTTCTGATTGGTCGCACATGGCATCGGGGGTGGGGGACGTGGGCGTGTCTCGCCAGAATTCGTTTAACTGTGATTTGAAGATGAACATGGTATTGCCAGAGCTTCATGGCGTCGCCTACGGCGCTCCCTCCCTCCCAGGCCCTTACTCTTCTTTGCGTTGGCCAGATATGTCGTCACTCACAAAACTTCGAGCTCATTGGTGCAAAAGCTCCAGGAGGCGGTGGGTGATTGGTTGGTTGCTGTTCCTGCCCCCACGCCTGTCGTGGTTTAGCTGAACTGAGCTGAAATCCTAAAGGCCGCGGAGTCGGCGGTGTTGTAGGTAGCGGTACCTTGAGTGGCAACAGGTGAGTCTCCGGCTGCAGGGATGGGGCGGCAGTTATTTGGCTTGCTTTTCTTGTCATGTTACAGAATTCGATTAAATTACAATGGGAAACATTTTTGAAAAGCTCTTTAAAAGTCTACTTGGGAAAAAAAAGATGCGGATTCTTATATTGAGTTTGGATACAGCTGGAAAAACCACCATCTTGTATAAATTGAAGCTGGGGGAGACTGTGCCTGCCGTCCCTACAGTAGGTAAGTTAATGAAAGACCTGTGGCAATTCCAGATAATTAAATGTTTTCCCCATGTTTCATTTAGGTTTCTGTGTGGAGACAGTAGAATATAAAAATAACACCTTCGCTGTCTGGGATGTTGGCAGCCACTTCAAAATCAGACCTCTGTGGCAGCATTTTTTCCAGAACACAAAAGGTAAAGATTATTCGGTTTGTAGCCTCGATACTTCGTGACACTCATTTCACCCCTTTCTGTGCAGGTGCCAGAAGCCCAGGAAGCACACATCAAGGCTCACTTGCCAGCGGGGTGCTGCCAATAAAATGTAGTCACGTGGAATTTGGAATGTGGAAAGGAGGTAGAAGTCATCCTTTCCTCCCCCATAGCAGCAGGTGTGCAGGCTCTGGTGGTCAGCTGGACTCCATACTCCCCCACCAGTCACCAGCCTGGGGACCGTGGGGCTGCAAGGACCTCAGCAGCGGTTTCCCAAGTTTCCTGACTTCTTCCATCCTCTGGAAATCAGCTGTGGTAAAGTAGCCTGAAAGCCAGTGGTGCAACCCCATCCCCACAACCTTCACCACCTCTAGCACCTCCAGTGATAAGCACTAATTGCCTATATACAACCCTTTTTTGTTTGAAATATCTAGAGTAATTTCTGTTTTCCTATCTGGGGTAGTGTAACATAAGAAGAAATATATATTTGGTCTCTGCCCCCAGTTCCTAACACAAAGCTCCTAAAACCCTTGGAAATTCCTGAATGATGGCGGTGCTAAGAGCATTGTCCTTTGTTAATTTATCATTTTTCTTTTCTCCTAGGTGTTTTTTCCTTTTTAAACTTTTCTTTTAGGTTAGGGGGTACATATGCACGTTCGTTATATAGCTAAACTTGTGTCATGGGGGTTTGTTGTACAGATTATTTCATCACCCAGGTACCAAGCCTAGTACCCAATAGTTTTTTCTGCTCCTCTCCCTCCTCCCACCCTCCACCCTCAGGTAGGGCCCAGTGTCTGTTGTTTATGAGTTCTCATCATTTTGCTCCCACTTAAAAGAACATACAGTATTTGGTTTTCTGTTCCTGTCTTAGTTTGCTGAGGATAATGGCCTCTAGCTCCATCTGTGTTCCTGCAAAAGACATGATCTCGCTGTTTTTTATGGTTGCACATCTTTTGTTCTAACATTTGGTCCTTAAACCTGGTTCCTGACACAGAGCTCCTAAATCCCTTGGAATTTTCTGGGTGATAGAAGCGTCCTTTGTTCTCATGAGGTGACTCTTGGTGGGCTCCTTATTTGGGGACTGGTCACCAAAAAGACCTATGGTTGGAAGCGTTGTGCTGTCAGCCCCATTCCCCATCCTCTGGCGTGGGGAGTAGAGCTGGAGCTCAATCATGCCTACGTGATAAAGCCTCCAGAAAACTCCTTAAAAGACAGGACTTGGAGAGCTTCCGGGTTGGCGAACACATCCATGTTCCAGGAGAGTGGTGCACCCCAACTCCACAAGGACCCTTCCAAACCTCACCCTGTGTATCTCTTCAACTGGCTTCATCATTTGTGTCCTTTAAAATATCCTTTGTAATAAATCAGCACTAGTAAGAAAACTGTTTTCCTGGGTTCCATGAGCTGTTCTAGCAAATGTTCAAACCTGAGGAGGGAGTTGTGGGGACCTCCAATTTACAGCCAGTTGGTCAGATGCATAGGTGATGCTTGGCCTTGCACCTGGGGTCTGACATGCGGATGGTCCTGTGTGACTGAGCCCTTAACCTGTGGAGTCTGGTGCTCACTCTGCTTAGGGCTTCTCTTGCCTTTTTAGTGTCCTTCTAGGCGGCCTTTCCTTCCTCTTGTCAGCTCAGAAAACTTTTCTTCCACTTCCCTTCTTCTAAACCATCCCTTACATCTACTCCTTTCCAGCCGACCAAGAGCAGAACCACGGCTGGTTCCACTGCCACCATGCTGTCCCACACTGTCTCCTCAGGATGTATTCAGATGTCCAGCCCTCCCCCCAGTCTAGGAGCCCCCCCTTTGAGGAAAGGGATGCTGGCCTAGTCAACTCTTTCCCAGCACCAGGTACAGCATCTGGCACGTTCCATCTTTTTCATGGACTCTCCCCAGGCGGCCTGACCTTCCCTCCTCTGAACCGGTGCATTTCTTGTCTGCATCATGTTTGCCCTAATCAGATATCACCTTATTTCCTCTTTTAAAAAATGCTTTGTTTCTCTGGCAGGCTTCATCGGAATCACAATTTTCATTCATTTAGTAACTGTTGTTGTTTATTCTATGTATTTTTGCAGGAGGCCTGAGGTGGGCTGTGTTCTCCTCCTATGGCAGGGCTTCACTCTCCTCCTCCTCCGTTGGGGCTTCGCTGTCCCTGGGATAAGAATAACAATGCCAAGGTTTTCATTCTTGAAAGGAGCAATTAAGCTTCTCACCCCCTCCTCATTTTAGATGGGAACTGTGAGGGCCCCATCATTTACCCAGGGTCCCTGTTGAGGATCTTGTCCTCATTAGATGACTTCTTGTGCAGCTTCCATGCATGATTATTTATTCTTGTGGCACTGAGAGGTTTGTACATATCTTTAAACCAGAGCGGCTGTCCAAATGAGGAAAGTCCATCCTAGAAGATAGAAAGGGAAATATTAATTTTGCATGTCCTCTGCTTTCCCTGGCCACAGCAATGAATCCTCCAATGTACCTGACTCTCCCTTCGCGAAGAGCATCCCCTCCATGGCAGAAATCTGAAAATGCCCCTGGGGAGACACATGCACAAGACAGTGAGTGATGCAGCCGTTTCCCACGTATCTCACAATGTACTTCTCTGGTCTTATTAGGACTAAATGAGTATCTCAGTCCATAATCACAGGGAGAACCACCACCACAGACCACATACCCGGGGTCTTGAAAATAATTCCATGCATGTGGGACTTTCAGAAGCTCTCCATGTCTGCCCAGAAGGGCCCCACAATATACTGGGGGGACTTTGTATGTGGCTCAGCATGGAGCAGGGGCAGGATTTTCAGTCCCACTCACTCCCTTGGCCAAGTGCCCTTGTGCAGTGAACAAACTGCACAACCATGCTGGGCAGAAGCATTTTATATCAGTCCCCTTCGGACTTAGTCTCACAGGCATCATTTGATGGGGGATGGGAGATGAAGTGGTTCTTCGTTTTCTAGATACTTTATTCTATAAGTTGGATCACCTCAAGCAAATGCGTGAGTGCAGCTAGCCAAGTTCTCTATCTCACAGTCTTCATATGGCTGGCTGTCGCTGATGAGTGAGTGAGCTACGAAATCAGCTTAAAGCACAACATGTTATTTTTGAATTTGAATAAAATAGGAAAAGGCAGAGTGCATTGTGTGACCATGGGGTAAGTAAGACACTCTCCCTTTCTCCTTCTCAGTTTTCCTGTCATAAAAGGACAAACTACTATCTAAGGTCTCCGTAGTTAAAATTCTTTTTTGTTGTTTTTTTTTTATTTGAGACAGTTTGGCTCATTCCCCAGGCTGGAGTGCAATGGTGCTATCTTGGCTCCCTGCAACCTGCGCCTCCTGGGCTCAAGCAGTTCTCCTGCCTCAGCCTCCCAAGTAGCTGGGATTACACGCCTGCGCCACCACACCCAGCTAATTTAGTATTTTTAGTAGAGATGGGGTTTCACCATGTTGGTCAGGCTGGTCACGAGCTCCTAACCTCAAGTGATCCCAAAGTGCTGTGATTACAGGCGTGAGCCATCCTGCCTGGCCTTTCTGGTTAAAATTCTGTGAGGTTTGCATAAAAGGAATAGAGTAGGGGCCCAAAAACCAGTAAGATGAGAAAATAGTGTTTCCTCAGTTCTAGGATCCAGGGGAAAAAAAAAAGAAATAAAAGAGAAAATACTGTTTCCTGCCACTTAAGAGGAAGGACTCACATATCCTACCTTCCATCAGCCTTGAAGGAGACAAGTGCCCTCTCTCTCACACCCGGTGGCCTTCCCTTCCCCTTTCCCAGAGCCTCCAAGAAGGCCCCTGGCCTGGCCTGATGCCCACCATCAGCAGCAATAGGCACCAAAACCTTTCTCCTTCCTATCCCTCCCCACCTCCCGAAAGGGCTGGGGACAGCAGGTGTGTCCTTGTTAGTTCCATCCAGCTCAGCTTTGGCTGGGGAGCTAATTTCACTGGAGCCAGGCTAAGCATTAGGGTAAGTATTTGTCCTGTCTTGGGCAGTTTCCTCACTGAAAAATGAGGGCAGAGTTCTAAGCCCTCCTCTAATTCTAAAATTCTAATTAAAACGTCGCGAGACTAGTGGTGCATGCCTGTAATCCCAGCTACTCGGGAGGCTGAGGCAGGAGAATCGCTTGAACCTGGGAAGTGGAGGTTGCCGTGAGCCGAGATCGTGTCATTGCACTCCAGCCTGGCAACAAGAGGGAAACTCCGTCTCAAAAGAGAAGAAAAAAAAAATCACCAGACTAATATTTACCTTGAGAATCCTTCTTCATCTTCTTGTAATGACCTTCGGTGACAACATATCTGTTTTAGAAGAAAACGCAATTAAGATTATCTATGACAACAACCACCGTCTCCAAATCTGTATTGATTCCTTTTATTCATTATAAGTCTCATCTACCTGATGAGGTAACTTTTTTGAAGACAGGAATTGTATGCTGTGTAACACTGCTTTGATTCTTCCATAGTTCAGTCATCCTTGCTATCTTGCGGGGGATTGGTTCTAGGATACCGCCCCCACACCATACCAGAATCTGTGGATGCTCAATCCCTTACATATAATGGTGTAATATTTGCTTATAACCAACACGCATCCCCCCTATACTTTATTTACTTAGCGACAGGATTGCCCTCTGTTGCTTACGCTGGAGTGCAGTGTCATCCTCTGTTACTCAGGATGGAGTGCGGTGTCACGATCACAGCTCACTGTAGCCTCAACCTCCTGGGCTCCAGTGATCCGCCCACCTCAGCCTCTTGAGTAGCTGAGACTACAGGTGCATACTACCACACCTGGCTATTTTTTTTTTTAATTTTTAATAAAGACAAGGTCTCACTATGCTGCCCAGGTTGGCCTCCCAATGTGTTGGGATTACAAGTGTGAGCCACCATGCCTGGCCCCATGTAATTTAAGTCATCACTAATAAAATGTATACATATTGTACATTGTTGACAGTTGTTATATTGTACTTTCTGTTTGTAT